CTGTCATTCCAGCGTCTGCAGTTCTCTCCCGGGGCTTCCGAGTTTGGGGGTGGAGCCACCGCTTGGGTAATAAATTTAGGCTGCCAGGCCCTGGGAATCGGTGACTTGGGCACCTCCTGGCGAGTGTGGGAGAAAGCGGCTGGACCTGGGCCAAACTTGGGTGAACGATGAAGGCAGGAAGAATGACCTTTAAGCCCGCCTCTGTCGCTCTCTCTCGGCCACCTGCTAATGATGTGACCTTGGGATGGTCCGTTTTGTCACCTGTCACATGGGGGTGGCCTTGACAGTAGCTGCTGCCACTCCATGGAGTGGGGTCCCCACACAGGCTTCGGATGCAGTAGGCTGCGGTACCTGCTGCTCCTCTGCATTCTGAGAAACCCAAACACCCCGATTCATTTCTTGGATAGGGAAACTGAGGCTCCACTGCACAGCGGGGCAGTGGGGATGGAGGGAGTCTGAAAAGCCCGGGGCCTCAGAGCAGACGTCGGGGCCTGAAGAGGGGGCTCTAGAGACCTATGACAACCTCACTAAAGAGGGATAGGGCATGGGAAGCAGCCCCCCAGTGCTGCCCAGAGAGGATGCACCAGTGTCCTGGGGCAGCCCAGCATAGGGGCGGGGTCCAGATAGATTTGCGATGGAGGACGAGGAGAATGGAGCAGCAATGGGGTGAGAGAGGGGCCCAGAGGAGGTGAGTTAGAGACCCCGGTCAGCTCAGCTCAAGGTGAGACGGGCTGGAAAGCGGCCCAGAAAGGATGGACCAGGTTCTGGGCAGCCAATATAGGCTCAGGGTTCAGAAAGGGGTTTTGGACCAGCGTAGGGGTGTGAGTGTGTACGTGCCCCCCAGTGCCGCCCAGAGAGGGTGCATGAGCAGCTCAGCAAGAGGGTGGGGAAATTTGGGACCTGGGAGTGAGACGAGAAGCCGTCTAGGCCTGGCGTCCCAGCAAGGGTCTTCGTTTGCAGGGGTACAGAGAGGGTAGGGGGCTCCCTCCCACCCCCTGCACCCACTGACCCCCCCTCCTTTCTCTTCCTCCCCTCGCAGACCGTGCACTCCTGCAGGGGGCCCCGGATGCGATGGAGCTGCGCGAGCTGACGCCCTGGGCTGGGCGGCCCCCAGGTCCGCGCCGTCGGGCGGGGCCCCGGCGGCGGCGCGCGCGTGCGCGGTTGGGGGCGCGGCCTTGCGGGCTGCGCGAGCTGGAGGTGCGCGTGAGCGAGCTGGGCCTGGGCTACGCGTCCGACGAGACGGTGCTGTTCCGCTACTGCGCAGGCGCCTGCGAGGCTGCCGCGCGCGTCTACGACCTCGGGCTGCGACGACTGCGCCAGCGGCGGCGCCTGCGGCGGGAGCGGGTGCGCGCGCAGCCCTGCTGCCGCCCGACGGCCTACGAGGACGAGGTGTCCTTCCTGGACGCGCACAGCCGCTACCACACGGTGCACGAGCTGTCGGCGCGCGAGTGCGCCTGCGTGTGACCCTACCTCACTCGGCCGGCGCGGCGGCCACTCCCCCCGCCTCGACGGCACCACTGGCCGGCCCCGCGAAAGACTGCGCGTGCGTAGAGCACGCCGGCGCGGCCCCGGGACTCTCGCGATAACTGTACTGAGATAAAGTGTGGCAACTCGAGCTGGCTGGTGATTCATCCTCGGCGAGGGGCT